GTCCCTCCCAGCTACTTGGGAGAATGAGATGGGAGGCTCACTTGAGCCCAGGAGGTAAAGGTTGTGAATGAGCTGAGATAGCACCTCTGTACTCCAGCCTGGGTGACAGAGTGAGACCCTGTCTCAAAGAAAAAAAATTAAATATATCTATTGTTTAGGAAATAATGATAAGAAAAAAAGTCTGTACATGTTCAGCACAGATGCAATTTTGGTTTTGAATATTTTTGATGCAAAGTTGGTTAAACCCACAGATGCTGTGGACTAGACTAGGAAGTGCTAGGCATACACAGTATTTGTTGACTAGTGGCTGCACAGATTTATATACAGACATACCCGCCCCCACAACAATACTCAAATACATCACATTAATAGACAAATATACAGATGTGGGCAAAAATACCTGCCCGCACATTCACAGAACACACTAAACAGTCACAAAGACACCCAGGAGTCCCTTTTCCATCCCCATAGGAGTCAGTCCTAGTCCTCCCCCATCTAGATCTGCCCTCTACTTGAACCCAGTCTCGGGACTGGGGGAGTAGGGGTCTGCAGCCCGGACAGGGAGAGGGTCGCTGGCCCACAGGCCTCAGGCAGCGCCTTCAGCTATGTCTGCAATTTCCTCTCCCCCTTTCCTCCTCCTCTCTAAGGCTCCCGCCAAGGCGGCCTCCCCCTCATTCTAGCTCCAGCAAGGGAGGGGAGGTCCATGATGGGGGGGCCCCGTGGAGACAGGGCAGAAGGAAGCCCCCCGCCACACACACTGATCACACACCACATTGCATGCACAAGCCCAGGTGGGAAATGCGTGTGTGAGCACAGGCAGGTTTAGCCTTGGGGTGGGGGACGGGATGGGGTGGGATCTGCCACAAGCCGCCACAAGCTGCTTGGTGCACAAGAGCGCAGGAGCTCGCAGGCACAGAGGCCCCACGCTGGGGTCTGCGAGACTGCTGGCCGGGCCCTGGCTCAAAGCTGGAGTCCAACAATCATTAACCCTGCGTGACTAGACCAGAGCTCGGCCAGGGGACACATTCAAGCCTGGGCCCTGGAAGGAGGGGTGGACAGTCCCCTCCCTTCCAGTCCAGCATGGGTCTGGGGAAGAGAAGCAGCTTTGCCTGGAAGGGGCCTCCTAGGAGGGGGAGCGGTGGTTTCTAGCTCAGGCTTTAGGATCAGAGAGCAGCAGATTCAAATCCTGACGGTTTTGGTAAAGTCAATTCAATCTCTCCAAGACTCCGTTTATTTGATCTGCGAAGTGGGGATAATGGTATCACGTCGCAGGGTTGTCAGGCGGAGTAAGTGAAAGAACCTGTCCAAGGTTTAGCCCGGGAGAAGGATCTGACTTTGCTGACCTCGCAGGCTGGTAGGGGAGCTGCCCCCCAGAGCAGCATGGATGCCCCGCGAAGGGACATGGAGTTGCTCAGCAACAGCCTGGCTGCCTACGCGCACATCCGCGGTGAGGGCGGGCGCCGGAAGACTGGGGGCCTGCCTCTCCGTGACCCCCGCCCTGTGCCCCGCAGCCAACCCCGAGAGCTTCGGCCTCTACTTCGTGCTGGGCGTCTGCTTCGGCCTGCTGCTCACCCTCTGCCTGCTCGTCATCAGCATCTCGTGGGCGCCCCGCCCGCGGCCCCGGGGCCCGGCTCAGCGCCGGGACCCCCGCAGCAGCACCCTGGAGCCCGAGGACGACGACGAGGACGAGGAGGACACGGTGACTCGGCTGGGCCCCGACGACACGCTGCCGGGCCCCGAGCTGTCCGCAGAGCCGGACGGGCCCCTCAACGTCAACGTCTTCACGTCGGCGGAGGAGCTGGAGCGGGCGCAGCGGCTGGAGGAGCGCGAACGGATCCTGCGGGAGATCTGGCGCACCGGGCAGCCGGACCTGCTGGGCACAGGCACGCTGGGGCCCAGCCCCACGGCCACGGGCACCCTGGGCCGCATGCACTATTACTGATGGGCCCCGGCTCCCGCTGCAAGGCGCTCGGGGTACCGGACCTGCACATGAGCTCAGAGCTACCCCACACCTTCGGACTGCCTCGGCCCCCACAGCTCCCAGGTGCTACTGGGCGTGGACCGCCACCCCCTGAGAGGCTCCCTTCCCCAGTCCTGCCAGAAGACCCCGGGGGCGGGGAGGGGGCAGCATGCAGGGTCCCCACTCCCTCTCTGGGGTCGATGAAGAGGTGAAGTGACCAAATGAAAGAAAGCTGCATTCTCAGTGACTCAGTCTCTCCCTCTGTTACTCCTGCCCCCA